TGGCCTGGCCGATAGAACACAGTGGAAGTGATGGCGTGCTAATCTTGAGCCTAGTCCCTAAGAAACCTTGCAGCCTTCTGCTGTATCTCCCGGACCCCATCACTGCCATGAGAACAAGCCAGGCTGGGCAAGCACACAAAGTCCATTCATTCCAGACAAGACCCCAGACATGGCAGCGAGCCCAGCCAAGTTCTGCAAAGCTGACCTGCAGCTGACTGCAGATGGATGAGGGGCCCAGCTGAGACCAGAAGAACCACCTGCCTAGATTGCTGACCCACAGAATCATGAGCTACATAACTTTTTTAAGCCACTAAATTGTGTGGTCACTTTTTATCCAGCCATGGGTAACTGACAACATAAGACAATGTGTAAAATCACTGAAGAGGATCAGGCTATATGGCTCGTAGGACAGAAAAGGAAGCGATAGATTCTAATTGCAGCAACCTGGGAAGACTTCCCTGGAGTAAGTGCTGTTTTACTTAAGGATTATGGAGTTGTAAGTACTAGAAACTTGATCGCAACTTGCTCAGAGTTCAACGGACTTCATTGCTTTACTAAATGGAAAGCTCCAAAGGTAAAGTATGCTTCGGACAGGGTTTGATTCAGCAACACAGCACAGATGCCAAAGACCTGTCTTTTCTATTCTTTGTTTCTGAGGCATCAGCTTCATCTTGTGGCTGCCAGCTCTCGTGGTTACAAGACAGCTGTTAGCAAGCTCTGGAAGCTACCTTCTTTATTCATGTCTCCCAGAAAGAACATTTTTTCATGTACTTTCTCCTGAAAAGCAAAGAAACATCTTTCCCAAATACCTCTAGTAAATGTTCATGCTACTATCTTAAATGGGGTCATTTACTCATTCCTAAAACCCTTTATTAGGCCCAAAGGATGGGTGGGATGTGATGACTGGTTTAAGTCCACCTGGACTCACCTTTAGAAAGTGCGAGGAGAGCCCATGCCTCTGATACACTCATAGGTCAAGGCAGGGGCTCCTATACCTGAAAGAGGAGGTTTCTGTTTCAAAGAAGAGAGGGGGGTAAGAGACAGTGAGTGCCCAAACACAGCGTCCTGTACAGACAGCTTGGGCGTTGTTCTCAGGGAAGACTGCGCCTCGAAGATCCTTGGAGGAAACCAAAGTGGGCTCCCAGCCAGGTTCGCTGCTTCTGTCTCTGTCTCTGTCTCGTTATTCTCACCGCTCCAGCCATTAAGGAAGAGCACACCGGACCCGAAGGTAAGTGGACAGTAGGTTACTGTCTTTTTGTTCTTATTTCATTTAGTATAATGTCCTCATCCAGGATGCAGCATGTGACAGAATCTCCTTCCTCGATAAGGCTGAATGACATTCCACCGGAGGTATAGACCACATTTGGTTGATCCATTCACCCATCAGTGGACACTTGGGCTGCTTCCACCTCTCGGCTATTGTGCATAGTGCTGCTATGTACGTGGGTATGCAAATATCTCTTTAAGATCCGGTGTCTTGAAACCTATCTCATTTGTTGCCTGTGTCAAGGGGCAGTGCTTCAGTCGGGGTGGAGCTGCTTAAAAGGCCTGGGATCACACCCTTTGGGAACACATCCAAGCTTAAGACGGTGAGGTCAGCTTCACATTCTCAGGAACTCTCCTTCTTTGGGTAAGACTGGGAGGGTGGGCAGGAGCTACCCTCTGGCTGAAGTTGAGGATCTCTTACTCTCTAGGCCACGGAATTAACCCGAGCAGGCATGGAGGCCTCTGCTCTCACCTCATCAGCAGTGACCAGTGTGGCCAAAGTGGTCAGGGTGGCCTCTGGCTCTGCCGTAGTTTTGCCCCTGGGTGAGTGTTCCTGGGAGGGGCTGGTGCTGGGGATCTACTCACAGAATGTTCTTTTGGTTTCCAGCCAGGATTGCTACAGTTGTGATTGGAGGAGGTGAGTCTGTGGGGAAGGGGCTCAAGTAACCACCACGCACCGACCCAGCTCCTCTTCCCTGCAGTTGTGGCCATGGCGGCTGTGCCCATGGTGCTCAGTGCCATGGGCTTCACTGCGGCGGGAATCGCCTCGTCCTCCATAGCAGCCAAGATGATGTCCGCGGCGGCCATTGCCAATGGGGGTGGAGTTGCCTCGGGCAGCCTTGTGGCTACTCTGCAGTCACTGGGTAAGTATCCTGGCGGGGCTTGCTGGGGAGGGTCCCACTCTGTCCACCCTCTGCTTCTTCCCAGGAGCAACTGGACTCTCCGGATTGACCAAGTTCATCCTGGGCTCCATTGGGTCTGCCATTGCGGCTGTCATTGCGAGGTTCTACTAGCTCCCTGCCCCTCGCCCTGCAGAGAAGAGAACCATGCCAGGGGAGAAGGCACCCAGCCATCCTGACCCAGCGAGGAGCCAACTATCCCAAATATACCTGGGGTGAAATATACCAAATTCTGCATCTCCAGAGGAAAATAAGAAATAAAGATGAATTGTTGCAACTCTTCCCAGAATCTCTTCTTCTCGCTGGCTG